AAAAAAAAAAGATTAGGGATACTAAAACGAAAACATTAGTGTTTGGAGAGAAAACCGAATGGATAAATGGAATCGATATTAGGAAAATAAGAGAATTCTGTAAGGTAGCTGAAAAAGCTGACATTTTATACATTGAAGTCATAATTGTTCATAACTTTTAGAAGTTAGAGATAATAAGAATTTGAGTTTAGAGTCAAAAGGGTCAGGCTCCATCAAATACTAATATCCTAATCAAAGAATTACTTGGCCAGGTGCGGCGGCTCATGCCTGTAATCCCAGCACTTTGGGAGGCCGAGGCGGACACATGACGAGGTCAGGAGATCGAGACCATCCTGGCTAACACAGTGAAACCCCGTCTCTTCTGAAAATAGAAAAAATTAGCCGGGCGAGGTGGCGGGTGCCTGTAGTCCCAGCTACTCGGGAGGCTGAGGCAGGAGAATGGTGTGAACCCGGGAGGTGGAGCTTTCAGTGAGCCGAAATCACGCCACTGCACTCCAGCCTGGGCAACAGAGCGAGAGACTTTGTCTCGAAAAGAAAAAAAAGAATTATTTAACTTAACTTTAGGGTGCTCTAATAATCAAAATTGATAGTGGCTTGTGAACAGATAGATCACTTGAATAGAATAGAGCCCAGAAATAAACCCAAATGCTTCTGGGGGAGTTTAGTATATTATAAACATGGCATTTCAAATCAATGAGGAAAAGAAATCATTTGCAGCTCACCCCACCATAGGCAGCAGGAATAGGAAGTCATTGGCAGAATAAAAAGATGGTAAGGACAGAATTGTAGAACAGTACATTTCTTGCTTCCCCACTTTTCAAAGTATTTTTTGCTTTTACACAAGTATAAGTGTAATTTGATTTTCTCAATGTATACTAATTCTTTTGTCTCTTTCTTAGATGAATGAAAAAAATTACACCTTTAGAAAAAGAGTTGTTATAAAAAAGCCTTGGTTGCGTCTGGGGGAAGTGACAGCACAGAAGAGACCAGAGAATAGCCTGCTGGAGGAGACCCTGCACTTTGACCATGCTGTCCGGATGGGTACGGTGCCCTCTTCTGCAAAGTTTTTCTATCACCTAAAGAATACTTGTTGTATTTCCTTTAGTGCCTGTGATTACAGAGGAAATACCTTTCAACTGGAAGATATCATTAAACACAGGAAAAGAGATCAGGTCAGTAAGAATTAAATTTAACTTAATTGAAATCTATCCTGACTTAACCTTTCTCTATTTGCAGTACATCGAGAAATTAACAAAGGAGAGGGACGCTCTGAGTCTGGAACTGTACAGGAACACGTAGGATGGGGGAAGGTGGAATGGGAGGTCTGTTCATTCCTTTCTCTACTGCCTCTGGCCACAGCATAACCGATGAGGAGTTGAAGGAGAAAAATGCCGAACTACAAGAAAAACTTCGACTTGTAGAATCTGAAAAGTCTGAGATCCAGCTCAACGTAAAGGACCTTAAAAGGAAGCTGGAAAGGGCCCAGCTCCTGCTGCCACAGGCGAGCAGCTGCAGCCCCGGGGGTTGTGGGAGTGAGGTTTGAACCAACACTTTCACTATTCCAGCAGCAGCTGCAGGTGGAGGCTGACCGCCTGGGTAAGGAGCTACAGAGTGTGTCAGCAAAGCTCCAAGCCCAGGTGGAAGAGAACGAGTTGTGGAACCTCCTGAACCAGCAACAAGAGGAGAAGATGTGGAGGCAGGAGGAGAAGATACAGGAGCAGGAAGAGAAGATGTGTGAGCAGGAGCTGAAGATAAGGGAGCAGGAGGAGAAGATGTGGAGGCAGGAGGAGAAGATGCATGAGCAGGAAGAGAAGATACGGGAGCAGGAGGACAAGATGTGGAGGCAGGAGGAGAAGATACGGGAGCAGGAAGAGAAGATACGGGAGCAGGAGGAGAAGATGTGGAGGCAGGAGGAGAAGATACGGGAGCAGGATGAGAAGATACAGGAGCAGGAGGAGGAGATGTGGAGGCAGGAGGAGAAGATACGGGAGCAGGAGGAGAAGAGGCAGGAGAAGATGTGGAGGCAGGAGAAGAAGATGCGCGAGCAGGATGAGAAGATACGGGAGCAGGAGGAGGAGATGTGGAGGCAGGAGGAGAAGATACGGGAGCTGGAGGAGATGATGCAAGATCAGGAGGAGAAGCTGCGGGAGGTGGAGGAGAAAATGCAGGAGGAGGAGGAAAAGATGCAGGAGCAGGAGGAGAAGATACAGAGGCAGGAGGAGAAGATCCAGGAGCAGGAGGAGAAGACGTGGAGGCAGGAGAAGCTGCTCAAGCAGGAAGAGAAGATATGGGAGCAGGAGGAGAAGATGTGGAGGCAGGAGGAGAAGATGTGGGAACAGGAGGAGAAGATGCAGGAACAGGAGGAGAAGATGCAGAGGCAGGAGGAGAAGATGCGGGAGCAGGAAGTGAGGCTGTGGCAGCAGGAGGAGAAGATGCAGGAACAGGAGGTGAGGCTGCAGGAGCTGGAGGAGAGGCTGGGAGCGACTACCTACCCTGACGCCTATCCTGCAGGTGGAGCTGAAGAGCCAAGAGGCTCAGAGTCTGCAGCAGCAGCAAGACCACTACCGGGGTCACCTGCAGCAGTACGTGGCCGCCTATCAGCAGCTGGCCTCTGGGAAGGAGGCACTGCCCAGCTGCAGCAGCAGGAAGCTCAGGGCGAAGCGGTGGCTGAGATGGCCCACCAATAGTTGCAGGAGACCCAGCTGAGGGAGTTGATGAGGGTGGGGCCCTGAGGGGGACGACCTGGCAAACTCGGTGCCTTCTCACTCTCTTTCCTGGCCCCTTAGGAGCACCTGGAAGCTGCCATCT